TGTTCACCAATTAATTTCCAGCATCTAGCATAGCCAGACAAGTACTTCCATAAAACTTTCCATATGTCTCCTAGGCACGTTTTGTTCCAACATGGCTCATCTTGCCAGCTTCCCCCTGCTTCACTTCCTCCACTCTTGTTTCCAAGGTAGAATCGGACAGGCTACTGGGCACTCTCTTCTTAAATTTAAAACAGTTTTAAGCGGGAGGTGCGTGGATCAAATTCAGGATGTTAAAAGATTGTACTGACTGCAGAGTGGAGAAAAAAACAAGAAAAGTGGATGCGAAGAGACCAGTTAGATTACTTCAGTAAATCGCCACTCCAGTTCTAGAACAACTTGGGATTCTACACATCTAACTGCGGTGTTGTGTTACCACATTTCATGGCACTTTCCACGCCTTCACACACACAGCGGCAAACTACCGCGAAACCTCCGGACCCAGCTGCCCTCCACGAGACGCGTTCGGTGATATGCACTCCTCCCCAATGCGAGACTCCGAGACCCCAAACTCCCTCGGACTCTCCCAGTTGGGTCCAGGGCCACACTCGGCGCAGCCAAGCCCGCCCTACCCGAGGTCGCACACGGGCCGCTCCGGGGTCAATGGTTCTTTGGAGGACCAAGAGGACCAAGGCAACAGGGTAATTCATTAGGGGAGGATAGTTAAGAGGGAGCGAAAGGAAGAAGAAATCATGAAATGCAATGCCCGGCCAGGGAACTCCGAACAAGGAACAGGGAACAAGGTTTACCAAGGCGAATCCTGGAACACTCCCACTACAGCTGCCCCCAGCGCTTCAACTACCGGCTTAAATGAACCACGCCCCTTGCGCGACAAAGAAAACGCACTATTCCTGCGACCAGCTGGGGAAGCACCCCGCTACCTTTTACCAGACCAGCCAATGAGTTCAGTGAAACCTTCGATCAAGACAGTCACGCTCCGAGTGGCCAATGAAATTGAAGGCTCTGCCCTCCATGCCCAACTCTGATTGGCTTACAATCCAGGAACAGGCGTTAACCCAGGGAAGGCAGTGGCAAGATGGCGTCCCTGGATCGGGTGAAGGTACTGGTGTTGGGAGACTCAGGTGAGCGGCTTACCCTACCTCTGGGGCTCCAGTTATGTGACTAGAGTTCTTGTATCTCTTACAGGTGTTGGGAAATCTTCGTTAGTCCATCTCCTATGCCAAAATCAAGTGCTGGGAAATCCATCATGGACTGTGGGCTGCTCAGTGGATGTCAGAGTATGTGTCTTTTATATTTTAGTTTTTCAATAATATTAATTATTTTAATTGATTGATTTGTTAGGTTCATGATTACAAAGAAGGAACCCCAGAAGAGAAGACCTACTACATAGAATTATGGGATGTTGGAGGCTCTGTGGGCAGTGCCAGCAGCGTGAAAAGCACAAGAGCAGTATTCTACAACTCCGTAAATGGTAAAACATTTTTAAATTTCTATCTTATATTAGGGATTAACATTGTTTTCTCTGATTATTTTAGGTATTATTTTCGTACACGACTTAACAAATAAGAAGTCCTCCCAAAACTTGCGTCGTTGGTCATTGGAAGCTCTCAACAGGGATTTGGTGCCAACTGGAGTCTTGGTGACAAATGGGTGAGCCAATTTCACAATTGGTTTGAAAGATTTCTATTCACCTCTTCATTATTATTTATCACAGGGATTATGATCAAGAACAGTTTGCTGATAACCAAATACCACTGTTGGTAATAGGGACTAAACTGGACCAGATTCATGAAACAAAGCGCCATGAAGTTTTAACTAGGACTGCTTTCCTGGCTGAGGATTTCAATCCAGAAGAAATTAATTTGGTATGTATTTTCACTAATGCATGCTTGTATTATTCAATTGTGGATCTTATGTTTTATCTTCTAGGACTGCACAAATCCACGGTACTTAGCTGCAGGTTCTTCCAATGCTGTCAAGCTCAGTAGGTTTTTTGATAAGGTAATGGTTTCAATTAAGTTATTTTTAAACTTTGCTAAGCCTTTAAAATCTTTGTTTTTCACAGGTCATAGAGAAGAGATACTTTTTAAGAGAAGGTAATCAGGTTGGTATCTCTTTTCTTGATAAAATAGATTCAGACTTAATGCAATTATCTTTCTTGCCTACAGATTCCAGGCTTTCCTGATCGGAAAAGATTTGGGGCAGGAACATTAAAGAGCCTTCATTATGACTGAATTACACTCATCCTTTGGAAGAGTGAGCAAGCAGTGGCAGTTTTTCACAGCTCATCTTGCTGTGTTCAATTATTACCATCACAGCCTTTTAACAAAATCATCTTAAAATGCTACCCTTCAGCCTTACCCTTTAATGGAAAAATGAAAGGAAGTGACAATACGGGAGGTCCAAACTTTGTCCCTGTTCTCTGTGTTCCTTACCTTTCTGTCCCTGTGTATAGATTATGTAAAAGCCTTGTGTAAATATGAGATGTTGTCAAAATGATGCAGTAAATGAGCAATGACAGTGTACTGCAGAGAAAATTTACTCTTGCCTAGAACTGGAGGGTTTTTATGGGTCTGTAATTTTCCCACACTCATTGCTGAAAGCTTAATTAAGTACTTCAAAAACGTATCTCCATTGTTTTACCTTCTTGAGGGGAACGGTCTTGTTAACCAGCCCTGAGTTGTCTACCCCAAACAATCTCTGTCATTTTCAAAGATGCAAAATGGTGTTATTTAATTGTCTCCACCATTGTCACACACAGGAATGCCTAATAATAGCAACCCTTGTCTCCCTCTTCTCTCCTTTGCAAATGGCTCAGTGACTGGAAGAGGCGGACTAATAGCCAGAGTTAAATATAAATACAAATTAATAATACATAGAGAACAGCAATACCAGAAAAAAAGAATTCTGGTAAAATGATGTGAAAAATTGACAGCTCCCTCACTCTTAAGGTTGCTGCTATATACAGTCTAGGTTTTCTGTTTGGAAATAGGTAGGGTAAAATCTAAGACCTGCACAAGGGCAGTGAGAGACATTTACAGCCTCCTCTCTATTTGTTTTTTTAAGGAAAAGTCAACTCCTGAAATGTCCCTTAGCTATAATCAGAAAACTAAGAATATTATTCTGTGTCAACAATGTATTTATGGAGAGAAGTAAAAATAAGTTCCACAGCAACACATTTACATGAATTATGAACTAGGATTCTTGGATTTCATAATCACTCCAAAGCTTTTTGGGGATGGTGTGTGTGTGTGTGTGTGTCCGTAATTGTTCATCATTACTTTTTTTAACCTATCTTTTTGCTTGCTTAATCTTCTCTGCCCCAGTTCTTCCTGAGTATATGAATTTGATTTCTAAAAACAATTTATTCAACACTCTATCACCCGTATTCTCTCTCTGGCTCTGCTGCAGGTCTCTGCACTCCTGATTTTGCTCCATACTTTTAAATAACAATAATAAATATACAGTTTTCATTTCTCATTTAAAAAATAGGTGGAAAACACCAAATTCACTTTCTGTTCCATTTTAATTAGGTTTCAGAAGTATCTTGGAAATCAAGGTATGCTGCAAGAGGATATTAAAATAAGAATGTTAGAGAGTCCTTTTAGAAAGGCAGTCTTGGGAATTTGGAAAAGGATTTTTAAAGCAGCTTTCATCAGCTAGACTGTTCTCCAGCCTTTCTTTACTTCCTCTTTGAAAGGACATAGCCCTGGTTTCTTTTTGACACAAAGGAAAGCTATGCAAATCATGATCTGTATGTAGAATTGGTCACAAGTATGTTGTTGCATAGGCTGTACAGTTGGGAAGTAGAAACCAAATGCTACCCAGAGACCTAACCCAATTAAGCTCTTTGTATTTCTCCTTCAAGAAATAAATCTTCCTTCCTTCTTTCTTCCTCTTTCTTTTAATTTTAAAAAAATTCATCCTGATTTTTTTATTTTCTATCTTATTTAAAAAATAAAAATAGGCCAGGCGCGGTGGCTCACACCTTTAATCCCAACACTTTGGGAGGCGGGTCGATCACTTGATATCAGGAGTTTGAGACCAGCCTGGCCAACATAGGGAAACCCTGTCTCTACTAAAAATACAAAAATTAGCCAGGCCTGGTGGCACGCGCCTGTAATCCCAGCTACTTGGGAGGCTGAGGCAGGAGAATCACTTGAACCTGGGAGGTGGAGGTTGCAGTGAGTCAAGATCGTGTCACTGCACTCCAGCCTAGGTGACAGAGTGAGACTCCAACTAAAAGAAAATAAATAAATAAATATATAAATATATAAATAAATAATAAAAGTAAACTATTGCTGATGACTCCAGGGTCAATCTGGAAAAATTAACAGTATTCCTCAACTCCATTACTTTCTGCAGCCAAGCTTGATTCCTTGAATTATAGTTTTCTAAGAAAAAATAGTTTTTAATAATCTAAGGTAAATTTGTTGCAATTATTAGCAGCAGCATAATAAGGCTTTTTGCGCAAATGAATGTTATTAGCTAGAGTTATTCAAAAAAGAATGAAGCACAATTTTTGCTAGGACTTCTTGAGAACTATTCATAAAAATGCTTTTAGATAATAAACAAGTATAAATGTCAAAATATTTTTTTAAAAGTATAATTGGCCAGGTGCTGGCTCACGCCTATAATCCCAGCACTCTAGGAGACTGAGGCAGGAGGATCACTTGAGCTCGGGAGTTTGAGGCTGCAGTGATTCATGATTGCACCACTGCCTTCCAGCAGCCTGATGACAGAGTGGGACTCCATCTCTTTACATATGTATATCTTACTCTCTTGATGGGACAAGTTGGTAGAAATAAAGATTTTTTTTTTCTGTTGTGATTTCGGTGTCTGACCAATTTTCTGACTCATTGTGAAGGTGACCAGATATGAAGGCATATATATGACTACTCCTCTGTCCCTTAGGTGTATAAGACTTAGCTGGAATCCAACTAAAGATTTGGGCTGGTCTCTCCATCTTAACGTTGATGGGATTCAGGACACATAACCCCAAAATATTGCACCCTGTTATTTGAGAAAACTGCAGAAGCAAGGTTTCTCATACCTTCCCCTTACCCCTTCTCCCCTGAAGCAGGCCATAAACCCTAAGTGACTGTTCCCTGAAGTAGATCATAAAACCTTCATTCCATAGGTACCCTTTATCCTCACAGATACAGAGACACCAAGAAGAATCTGGACAAATAGGACTTGCTAAGTTCTCCACAGTTTATTACCATTAGATTATGTCCTTTTGTCCTCTGATTATACTTCTGCATAAGACTGTACATAAAAATACACAAGTTTTCCTATTTCTTTTTTGTCTTCATTTCTGAAGATTCCTGTCATGTAAAACTTACAGTAAATAAATGTGTGTGCTTTTCTCAATAATCTGTCTTTCGTTATAGGTGCCTCATTTGTGAACCTAGTGATGGGTGAAGAAAGAAAGCTCTTCTCCGCTACAGTGCTCTAAGAAAAGCTATTCCCAAAAGAGTTGATCCATATTAGCTTTAGCTCGGGTTCTTAGAATTCCTCAAACTTGAGGCATTCATGATATAATCCAGGTGCCCTGACACTTGTTTTTCTGTTCATTCTGACATGGACTTCATGGAAATGATGTGCAGGGACATCAGACTGAGGTGAAGAGCTCCTAATTGCTCCTTGTAATCAGAGTTTCTGAGTCCTCATTTCAATAGTTTGCAGTAGCACCCACCATAGGTAGGACCTTGTATGGGTTACTAGATGGTGGCTTAATTGAATTTTTTAAAGCACAGGTGACATCATATTTTAAGAAGTTTAAAGGTCTAACAGGGTGTCTGCATTGGTTTAATATATGTTAAAATTCAAAGGAGGAGTCTGTTTTGGGGAAAGGAGGAGAAGGAAATTAGAAATTCATTTCTCCGCAGTCCCAAGACTGAGCTAAATCACTGTGGTGGGAGAGGAAGGGTCGCAGGAAGTCTAACCCTGTGTCTCAAATATTTCACAACATGTTTGCCTACACAAAATATCTGATGTTAGGGTCAGCTGGGGCTGCTCCATAGCATAGTAAAGGAATTGGACATCCAGTTACAATTAATCTGCACCTCCATTAAGGACTCACATGGAGGGCTTTCAAACTCTGAAGTGTGTAAGAATCCCCTGAAGTGCTTGCTGAAAATGCAGATTCCACGATTTCCTCTCTCTTCCCTTACTCTCCCCTTTCTATATGTATAGGATAAGGCCAGGATTTTGTATTTTTAACAGACAAGCCAGATTTTTCTCATGCAGATAAGTCAGGATCTAGCCTTTAAGAAAGACAAATAAACTCATCAAAAAGTAGGGAATATAGATTGTGAACTCTGTACTTTATGAGTGCCATTATAGCAGAATTCATCAAAGCGCATCTTTGACTGCCTCAACCTGATCTCACCTTAATGAACTGATCCACTCCTCCCCACTCAAAGCTACATATGCCAAATTAAACATGAGATGATTGTCATGTCTTCTGTTGGCAAAACAAGTATTTGTCTTTCATGTATTGCTATCATTTTTATTACTGCCACTGTTTTTCCCCTGGGTTCTGTTTTTAATCCAAATATATTTATTTCTAACCAGTGCCTTGCCATCTTACACACAGCCCCCTCTCTAGTACTGTGTTTTCTCAGCTGGCTAATCACTAAGCTTTACCGAGGTCATCAATAACTAATGACAAAGAATGGAACCCCTAAACTCCAACCAAGGTGTAAAACCTCGCTCAGTACCATCAAGTATATCAGGTAATCTCTCCGTTCCATCTTTTTCTCGGAGACATCTGTCCTGGAGTCCTCTGATGCCTAACTCCGTTTTGGAGTGATTACTCTGTAGACCTGTCACACCCTGCTTCACATTACCTTGTAGCAATTCCTGGATGTAATGTTTTCCACTTTCTATCCAACTCTTACTCTATGGGACTTGGCTCAGACATAGTCTTCTCTGGGAAGCCCTCCCTGGCTCTGCTCGTCTGGGCTACGTGCCCACTAGTGCTTCCCCTAGATCCCTGGGCTCTTTCCTGTCAGAGCACTTACACTATGTTGTGATGGTTTTCAAAAATTGTTAAATAAATGAATGTATAATTACATTAATTAAAATGGAAAGCCATTAGACATAGAATCAGAACTTATCTGTAGCTGTGTAAGTTATTTATTCTC